ATGACATTTTGTATAAGGGACTGGAGCAGCCATGGATTTTCGTATGGGAGGGTTCTAGAACCAATTCCCCACAGATTCTGGGTACCAAGGGACAACTGTACTCACCTGATAAGTGGTAGCAGTATCTACCTGACAGGGTCATGGTGGAGATTAAATGAGTAAATACATGTGAAGTGCTCAGGACAGTGCCTGGCACCTAGTAGGTGAACAATAAGTTAGCTTCATGACTATTAGTCTGTGTACACATCTGCATATTAATATTAGGTGCCTGGCAATTGCTGGTAGCTCAAACAGATGGCAGGTAGAATTAGGGGAAAATGCAGCTTCCCATTCCACAGGGTTGGGAAGATTGCATGCCGGGCATAGAGCATGCCCTTCTTATTGGAGGCAGTTTGACTTGGCTATTTGGCTTGGTTTATTGAGGGCTCAATTGGTATAGTCTGGGAAGGCTTCATGGTGGAGGCGGCCACTGGAGATGGTGGGGCAGGTCATTCCAGGCCGTGGGAAAGGATGGGGATTTGCAAGCAGTGGCTGTACTAGATGAGGAGAGGCTGTCCAGGATGATGCCACATGTCACATCATCAACTTTCAGGACTGATTTCTGTCTCCCAATCATAGGGATGAGTGTTCCAATTTGATAGATGTAGTAATAGGATCAGAGAGGGTCATCAGGGTTCTCAGGGTCCCTAAGGAGTGCAGGGCTTGGGAGGCTCTCTGTGAAGCTCCCAGGATGCTCCCCAGCTCCAAGAAGTCCCCTGAGCATGCTCATGTTTGGGAAGCTCCAGAAGAGTGGTGACCTGTCTCCTAGGAGCAGAAGCACTGCCTCCCCCGTCTTTAGGACCTGGGTGTAGGGTCCTTCAGAGCCTCACTTGGGCATAGGACTCCCATTGTTCCAGCCCCCCTCTTGTACCCCAGACTAGCCAAACCGGTTCTGGGGAAGGGGGGCGGGGAGCAGGCACGTTGAGACAGCCGCCTGCCTCTCTCTGCAAGGTTCCCTCCTCCTTCACCTCCCCCTCCCTGCCCCACACAATACCCAGGAGCTTGCCTTGCTCGGCTCTGGGGCCATGCTGACATGCTGACATCGCCCCCTGAGGACTTGGCTGCAACCCCAGAGCCCCCAGGGTGTCCCGGAGCCCTGGACCGTGCTGGCAGCTGGACGGAGCTCCCTGGCTGAGGTAGGGCCCCACCTGGGTGCCAGCAGTCCCATCAAACTCTTTGTCTGGGTGGGATCTCCCCCAGCCAGCTGGGCAGAGAGAGGGCTTCCCCTGCCGGAACAGCCAAACAGCATCAGCAGCGGGCCTGGGCCCAGAGAGGTGAGGGGCTGCAGGAGGGAGGCTGGCAGAGGTCTGTCTAGGTCTGATATCTTCTCTTCTGCAGGGCCAGGTGGGTGGCAGAGCAAAAGAGGAATGGACTGTGGGCCACCTGCTACCCTCCAGCCCCACCTGACTGGGCCACCTGGCACTGCCCACCACCCTGTAGCAGTGTGCCAGCAGGAGAGTCTGTCCTTTGCAGAGCTGCCCGCCCTGAAGCCCCCGAGCCCAGTGTGTCTGGACCTTTTCCCTGTTGCCCCAGAGGAGCTTCGGGCTCCTGGCAGCCGCTGGTCCCTGGGGACCCCTGCCCCTCTCCAAGGGTTGCTATGGCCATTATCCCCAGGAGGCTCAGATACAGAGATCACCAGCGGGGGGATGCGGCCCAGCAGGGCTGGCAGCTGGCCACACTGTCCTGGTGCCCAGCCCCCAGCTCTGGAGGGACCCTGGAGTCCCCGACACACACAGCCACAGCGCCGGGCCAGCCACGGCTCGGAGAAGAAGTCTGCCTGTGAGTCACCCTGGGGAAGGCGGGTGTGGGTGCCCGTGCTCTCACTCCTTGCCCCCAACCCTAGGGCGCAAGATGCGGGTGTACCAGCGTGAAGAGGTCCCCGGCTGCCCCGAGGCCCACGCTGTCTTCCTAGAGCCTGGCCAGGTAGTGCAAGAGCAGGCCCTGAGCACAGAGGAGCCCAGGGTGGAGTTGTCTGGGTCCACCCGAGTGAGCCTCGAAGGTCCTGAGCGGAGGCGCTTCTCGGCATCGGAGCTGATGACCCGGCTGCACTCTTCTCTGCGCCTGGGGCGGAATTCAGCAGCCCGGGCACTCATCTCTGGGTCAGGCACCGGAGCAGCCCGGGAAGGTACCAGCTCCTCCCATGGGCCCTGAGGGCAGGACCCCCCACCCTCAGTTCTCGCCCTCTCCAGGGAAAGCATCTGGAATGGAGGCTCGAAGTGTAGAGATGAGCGGGGACCGGGTGTCGCGGCCAGCCCCTGGTGACTCACGAGAGGGCGATTGGTCCGAGCCCAGGTACCACCTCCCGTTTGGGCTTGGGTCCGAGAGAACTAGGGCCGTGACGCTCTCTCTTTCCTAGGCTAGACACACAGGAAGAGCCGCCTTTGGGGTCCAGGAGCACCAACGAGCGGCGCCAGTCTCGATTCCTCCTTAACTGTACGTGGGAGGGGGGTCCCTGGGAGGAGGTACCCACGCTCTCCCCCGCCCGTCTTTCCCCCAGCCGTCCTCTATCAGGAATACAGCGACGTGGCCAGCGCCCGCGAACTGCGGCGGCAGCAGCGCGAGGAGGAGGGCCCGGGGGACGAGGCCGAGGGCGCAGAGGAGGGGCCGGGGCCGCCGCGGGCCAACCTCTCCCCCAGCAGCTCCTTCCGGGCGCAGCGCTCGGCGCGAGGCTCCACCTTCTCGCTGTGGCAGGATATCCCCGACGTACGCGGCAGCGGCGTCCTGGCCACGCTGAGCCTGCGGGACTGCAAGCTGCAGGAGGTGGGCGCGCGCGGGGACCCGGCGGGGCGGGGGCCCTTTCGACCCCGTGTGTGCCCTCCCTCAGGCCAAGTTTGAGCTGATCACCTCCGAGGCCTCCTACATCCACAGCCTGTCGGTGGCTGTGGGCCACTTCTTAGGCTCTGCCGAGCTGAGCGAGTGTCTGGGGGCGCAGGACAAGCAGTGGCTGTTTTCCAAACTGCCCGAGGTCAAGAGCACCAGCGAGAGGTGAAGAAGTGGTCTGGCCTGGCCCGGGGTGGCTGGGGTCTCCATCCTGGCTCTGACTCCTCAGGTTCCTGCAGGACCTGGAGCAGCGGCTGGAGGCAGATGTGCTGCGCTTCAGCGTGTGCGACGTGGTGCTGGACCACTGCCCGGCCTTCCGCAGAGTCTACCTGCCCTATGTCACCAACCAGGCCTACCAGGAGCGCACCTACCAGCGCCTGCTGTAGGGCTGGGGGCTCTGAAAGGGGCGGGGGCCCTGTGATTCCAGAGTCCTCCCCATTTTCCAGCCTGGAGAACCCCAGGTTCCCTGGCATCCTGGCTCGCCTGGAGGAGTCTCCTGTGTGCCAGCGTCTGCCCCTTACCTCCTTCCTTATCCTGCCCTTCCAGAGGATCACCCGCCTCAAGATGTTGGTGGAGGTACCTCGAGGGGACAGGCCACAGTGAGGGCTGACTGCCTCATTGTGCTGATCCCACCTTCCAGAACATCCTGAAGCGGACAGCACAGGGCTCTGAAGACGAAGACATGGCCACCAAGGCCTTCAATGCGCTCAAGGAGGTGAGCTGGGCAGGGCAGGGGCTGCTTGGCTCGGCTGCAGGTGACCTCCCCACGGCTCCCCCAGCTGGTGCAGGAGTGCAATGCTAGTGTACAGTCCATGAAGAGGACAGAGGAACTCATCCACCTGAGCAAGAAGATCCACTTTGAGGGCAAGGTGTGTGTCTGCAGCCAGCGGGATGGGGACCCTGGGCCTGACCCATCCTTCTCCATCCCTCTAGATTTTCCCGCTGATCTCTCAGGCCCGCTGGCTGGTTCGGCATGGAGAGTTGGTAGAGCTGGCACCACTGCCTGCAGCACCCCCTGCCAAGCTGAAGCTGTCCAGCAAGGCAGTCTACCTCCACCTCTTCAATGACTGCTTGCTGCTCTCTCGGCGGAAGGAGTGAGTCGGGGCAGTCAGGGGTGGGTAGGTAACCAGGCTGACCTCCCCTCCCCCGGTCCTCCAGGCTAGGGAAGTTTGCCGTTTTCGTCCATGCCAAGATGGCTGAGCTGCAGGTGCGGGACCTGAGCCTGAAGCTGCAGGGCATCCCCGGCCACGTGTTCCTCCTCCAGCTCCTCCACGGGCAGCACATGAAGCACCAGTTCCTGCTGCGGGCCCGGACGGAGTGAGTGGGCCTGGATATGGGAGAGAGGAGGCTATTGTGACAACTTAGCCTCCCCCTTCCCTAGAAGTGAGAAGCAGCGATGGATCTCAGCCTTGTGCCCCTCCAGCCCCCAGGAGGACAAGGAGGTCATCAGTGAGGGGGAAGGTAGTAGCTCATCCCTGCTGCTTACATCCCTGTGGGACTCCCTGAGCCTCCCTTGGGCTGTCAGATTGCCCCCAGGTTCAGTGTGTTAGGACATACAAGGCACTGCACCCAGATGAGCTGACCTTGGAGAAGACTGACATCCTGTCAGTGAGGACCTGGACCAGTGACGGTGAGGGGGCCTCCTGGGAAAGTGTCCCTGATGATGCTGTTGTTCTTGGCCTATGTGTCCCTAGGCTGGCTGGAAGGGGTCCGCCTGGCAGATGGTGAGAAGGGGTGGGTGCCCCAGGCCTATGTGGAAGAGATCAGCAGCCTCAGCGCCCGCCTCCGAAACCTCCGGGAGAATAAGCGAGTCACAAGTGCCACCAGCAAACTGGGGGAGGCTCCTGTGTGATGGGCAGCCATGGCCTAGGACCCCACCTCCATGCCTGGCTCCTGGATGGTCCTGGAGGGGCCTGCAGTGTCTCCATTCCCCAAGCTGCTCCTGCTGGCACTTCGCTTCTGTGGCCTTGGCATTGAGGGCACAGGCTGGACACAGGAATGGGGGCGCCTCCAGAGGGTCTCTCCGTCCTCATGCTCCTCAGTGTCCACACTTCAAGGCCAAGGATAGTTTCTTCCTCTGACATGGGGACCATAACAGGTGATCACTGATACCTGGCAAAGACTGGGGCCCTCTCCTTTCTATGTCCTCAATCCTGCCTGACTCTTGGTCCTTCTGGCAGGGACCTGGCTGGGGAACGTTCTGGTGCTGATGGTGCTGGGACCTATATGTATATTTATATATATCTGGGGTCTTGTCTACCACCTCCCCTGGTCAGAGCCTGAGTGGGTGCTGGTTGCTGTGTCTTGTCTGTAAATAAACTCCTATCATGCCTTTGCTTGGAGTCTGTGATCCATCTGATGCTGCCCCCACCCCCACAGTCCTATTTTCCCAGCTAAAGACCAGGAGAGTCTCCGGCTGGCTCCCAACTGGGGCTTTGCATTTCTCTAGAGTTCATCTCTGAGCTGTAAGGGTGACCAGGGGGCAGGGGGACGATTGTGTATCAGCTAGGCTGCTTTTGGCTGCAAGTAACAAAATATCAGATACAAATAGGCTTAAACATTAAAGAGATTTGATTAGTTCTTTATTTGTTTCCTGTGGCTTCTATAACAAAATTAC